GTGGGAAACCGGGTCGCCCTGCCTCCTGCCTGCCTCCCTGCACTCTCCTCCTCCTTGGCTGCTTTCAGGAGGGGGTTGGGGTGTGTGGGCCCTCCTCCTCCAGGCAAAAGCAGGGGGCAGGCAGGTGGACCGTGCTGGAAAAGGAGAGAATGTGCACCTTTACCTGATCAGGGTGGCTGTGAGCTCTCAGGCCCCCCAAATTGCTGGTGGAGCAGCCCCTGTTCCCCTGGCTCAGGGTCCGTTGGTCTGGACTCCGAATGTTGCCTCCTGGGACCTCCATTCCAGACAACCCAGCAACCAGTCTTTGGAGAAGTGAGGGGGAAGGGAGGGGCTGGGGCCAAGGGGAGGGGGCAGGCCCCACCCTTTCACTTTCTCATGCTAGTGACCCAGTGTGTACACTGCCTTCTGGGCGGTTCCTCCTGGCCAGGCAGCCTTTGGGGCATGTGTGGCTGATGGAGACTGGGCAGAAGGGATCTGGCAGCATCTCTTCCTGAGGGTGTGAGGAATGAGTCCTGTGGAGGGCAGCACATGAGCCCTCTACCTCCATGTGGGCCCCAGTCCCCTCCTGCTGTCAGGCTAGGTGGGCCTTCGAGAGAGAGAGAGGAGGCTGCGTTCATTATGTGCACTCTTCTGTGTTATGTGAGAGCGAGGGGTCGGCAGCAGCAAGTGGCCTGCGTGCGCGAGGTGCGGGCGTGGTGCGGGTAGAGGATGAAGGCGTCAGTACAGGGCGCGGGTGTGTGTGTGGGGTGCGGGGGCGGGCGGGGGCGGGCGCGCGTGTGAGTGCAGGTGCAGGTGCAGGTGCGTTGCGGGTGCGGGGCAAGGGTGTGTGTGCAGGGCGCGTGTGCAGATGCAGGGCGCCGGTGCCCTGCGGGTGCGGGTGCAGGAGCAGCGTGTGCAGGGCGCGGGGAAGGCGCGTGCAGGGGGCGGCGGGCGGGGCGGGCGCGGCGGCGGCGGCGGTGACAGCGGCGCCCGCGCCTCCCCGCGCGTAGGTGTGCGGCGCGCTCCTGGCGAGGACGGAGCGAGCAGATCTCGCGTGCGCTCGCCGCCCGGCGCAGCCCAGCCCGGCCCCCGCCTGGCGCCGCGAGCCGAGGTGTCTCCCGCGCCCGCGCCCGTGTCGCCGCCGTGCCCGCGAGCGGGAGCCGGAGTCGCCGCCGCCCGAGCGCAGCCGAGCGCACGCCGAGCCCGTCCGCCGCCGCCATGGCCACCACGGTGACCTGCACCCGCTTCACCGACGAGTACCAGCTCTACGAGGATATTGGCAAGTAAGAGCAGCGGCGCGCGCGGGCTGGGCCGGTCTGTCTCTCGCTCCCCCATTTTCCTCCCCAGGGGGGCTTTCTCTGTGGTCCGACGCTGTGTCAAGCTCTGCACCGGCCATGAGTATGCAGCCAAGATCATCAACACCAAGAAGCTGTCAGCCAGAGGTAGGGCATGGGGAGTGTCCTGCGCAGCTGCTGGAGGTGACGCCTTGTTTTTCCTGTCCCCCAGATCACCAGAAGCTGGAGAGAGAGGCTCGGATCTGCCGCCTTCTGAAGCATTCCAACATCGGTGAGCAGCCTGGGGTAGGGAGCGGGGATGGGGCCAGCCCCTCATGGCTTCTCTGTCCCCACAGTGCGTCTCCACGACAGCATCTCCGAGGAGGGCTTCCACTACCTGGTCTTCGATCTGTAAGTTCCAGAGCTGGGGACTCTCGCTGCACGAATCTGTGACCCCTTCATGCTTCTCCCATAGGGTCACTGGTGGGGAGCTCTTTGAAGACATTGTGGCGAGAGAGTACTACAGCGAGGCTGATGCCAGGTGGGTGCAGAGCCCTCACGCTGTCCTGTCCCACTCGCACTAACCCACCTGCTGTTTGCCACAGTCACTGTATCCAGCAGATCCTGGAGGCCGTTCTCCATTGTCACCAAATGGGGGTCGTCCACAGAGACCTCAAGGTGAGTCCCCACCCCACTCTGTGCCAGGTGTCCATGCACCCTTGTGCCGGTCACCTCCCTGCAGCCGGAGAACCTGCTTCTGGCCAGCAAGTGCAAAGGGGCTGCAGTGAAGCTGGCAGACTTCGGCCTAGCTATCGAGGTGCAGGGGGACCAGCAGGCATGGTTTGGTGAGTGCCAGGGGCAGGGTGTGTTGGCTGGCCAGCCCCTTGTGGCCTCTTCCCCTCTCTCTAGGTTTCGCTGGCACACCAGGCTACCTGTCCCCTGAGGTCCTTCGCAAAGAGGCGTATGGCAAGCCTGTGGACATCTGGGCATGTGGTGAGGCCTGGCCTGAGTTGGTGCGGGGCAGGGTGGCTGCGGTGCTCACAGGCCCCATCCGCAGGGGTGATCCTGTACATCCTGCTCGTGGGCTACCCACCCTTCTGGGACGAGGACCAGCACAAGCTGTACCAGCAGATCAAGGCTGGTGCCTATGACGTGAGTGCACCAGCCCCTCTCTGATGAGCTCCAGGCCCGGCCGGGGCGCTGTTTCCTTCTGCAGTTCCCGTCCCCTGAGTGGGACACCGTCACTCCTGAAGCCAAAAACCTCATCAACCAGATGCTGACCATCAACCCTGCCAAGCGCATCACAGCCCATGAGGCCCTGAAGCACCCGTGGGTCTGCGTGAGTCGCCCTTGGTGCCCATGGTGGGGAGGCGGCTGCCATATGACCACCCATTTCCCCACAGCAACGCTCCACGGTAGCATCCATGATGCACAGACAGGAGACTGTGGAGTGTCTGAAAAAGTTCAATGCCAGGAGAAAGCTCAAGGTGAGGCCCTGGCCCCTAGTCCCAGGCACGGCATAGCCCCGGTTTTATCTGTGTCTCTCCCCAGGGAGCCATCCTCACCACCATGCTGGCCACACGGAATTTCTCAGGTGAGCCTTTCTTCTCCAGGGAGACAGGCGCTCCTTCCCCTCGTCTCTAACCCGGTGCTAACAGTGGGCAGACAGACCACCGCTCCGGCCACAATGTCCACCGCGGCCTCCGGCACCACCATGGGGCTGGTGGAACAAGGTAGATGTGTCTCGACCAGCGTCCCGCCCGCTCTCACCATACCTTCTTCCTCCCCATGCAGCAGCCAAGAGTTTACTCAACAAGAAAGCAGATGGAGTCAAGGTGAGGCTCCAGCCGGGCCCTGTGGTGCCGGGCACCTAAGAGTTCCTCTTCCCTCTCTCCACAGCCCCAGACGAATAGCACCAAAAACAGTGCAGCCGCCACCAGCCCCAAAGGGACGCTTCCTCCTGCCGCCCTGGTACTGAGCTCCTCAAATTCTGCCTCTCAGCCTTTCCTTCCTCTGTGTCTTCCTTCTTCTGTAGGAGCCTCAAACCACCGTCATCCATAACCCAGTGGACGGGATTAAGGTACTGCCCCACTTTCCTCCTCCCGCTTTCCCATCCTGACCCGCTGCCTCCCGTGTTTCCTCAGGAGTCTTCTGACAGTGCCAATACCACCATAGAGGATGAAGACGCTAAAGGTACCTGCACTTGAGTCCTTGCCCCCCCAGCGCCCACCTGCCTGCCTCACCTGTTCCGCCTCAGCCCCCAGGGTCCCCGACATCCTGAGCTCAGTGAGGAGGGGCTCGGGAGCCCCAGAAGCCGAGGGGCCCCTGCCCTGCCCATCTCCGGCTCCCTTTAGCCCCCTGCCAGCCCCATGTAAGTAGCCTGGGTCCTGCTGCTGTGGGGGTCTCATGTTCACGTCTCATCTGTTCCACCCCAGCCCCCAGGATCTCTGACATCCTGAACTCTGTGAGAAGGGGTTCAGGAACCCCAGAAGCCGAGGGCCCCCTCTCAGCGGGGCCCCCGCCCTGCCTGTCTCCGGCTCTCCTAGGCCCCCTGTCCTCCCCGTGTAAGTAGTGGCCCCCAGGCCTGCCGCCTCTGCTTGTGTTCACGTCTCGTCTGTTCCGCCCCAGCCCCCAGGATCTCTGACATCCTGAACTCTGTGAGGAGGGGCTCAGGGACCCCAGAAGCCGAGGGCCCCTCGCCAGTGGGGCCCCCGCCCTGCCCATCTCCGACTATCCCTGGCCCCCTGCCCACCCCATGTAAGTAGCACCTTGAGTGGCCGTGGCAGCGGTGTCTGCCGACTACCCGCAGTATCACTTACAGGGATGGATGACATCCCAGGGCTGCTGCCACCCCCACCTGTGGGGAGACACCAGACTGGGGGTGGTGTGGAGATACTCTTAGAGAAGAGGCTGCTGGGCCACGGGCTCGGCATGGCAGGGCAGTGGCTAGGTAAGTACTTGAGGGACAGGTGGGGTCTGCTTCCCAGTGGTCACCTGGCCATGTCTCCCCACAGCCCGGAAGCAGGAGATCATTAAGACCACGGAGCAGCTCATCGAGGCCGTCAACAACGGTGACTTTGAGGCCTACGCGTGAGTCCCTGGGGCTGGGGGGGGGCTGTGCAGGGGCCCCTCCTCACTTGGATTTGGCCCCCAGGAAAATCTGTGACCCAGGGCTGACCTCGTTTGAGCCTGAAGCACTGGGCAACCTGGTTGAAGGGATGGACTTCCACAGATTCTACTTCGAGAACCGTGAGTGAGGAAGCCCGGGTGGGCATGAGGGGCCCGAGACCCCCGCCCCGCCTGCTGTCCACAGTGCTGGCCAAGAACAGCAAGCCGATCCACACGACCATCCTGAACCCACACGTGCACGTCATTGGAGAGGATGCCGCCTGCATCGCTTACATCCGGCTCACGCAGTACATTGACGGGCAGGGCCGGCCCCGCACCAGCCAGTCTGAGGAGACCCGCGTGTGGCACCGCCGCGACGGCAAGTGGCAGAACGTGCACTTCCACTGCTCGGGCGCGCCTGTGGCCCCGCTGCAGTGAAGGTGAGTGTTCTGTGCTAAGTGACAGCTGGGGCGCTGAGGAGCTGACCCACCCGCCCCATTTCAGAGCTGCGCCCTGGTTTCGCCGGACAGAGTTGGTGTTTGGAGCCCGACTGCCCTCGGGCACACGGCCTGCCTGTCGCATGTTTGTGTCTGCCTCGTTCCCTCCCCTGGTGCCTGTGTCTGCAGAAAAACAAGACCAGATGTGATTTGTTAAAAAAAAACAAAAAAAAAAAAAAAAAAAACAAGATGACGACGACAACCACAAAAAAAATTGACATCAGATGAAATGAAAAAAAAAAAAAACAAAAAAAACTAAAGGAAGGAAAAAGCTGTAAAAATCACTGGCATTCGTGGGGCCACTCCCCACCCAAGCTCCACGTGTGTCCGTCTGTGCTCCTGGCCTCTGGGGGACCAGCTGGGACATGAACTTGTCTGCCAGGCCCCCGTCGCGTGCTGAACGGTGTTAGTTTGTAGGTAACGCACACACCCCACACCTAAGGTGTCTGCATCCTCCTGCCAACGCATGGGCTCCACGTGGTGTGCTCGCTGGCTGTCGTGACTGTCAGCTGTCTCTTGGGAGGGGCTGTGGGGGCCCGCTGGGCTGCCTCCTTTCCCGCTAGTTGTGCCTGAGAGTTGCTGTTGTTCCTGCTTTCCCTTCCCTTCCTTTCATCCCCTGAAGGGCTAGGTGTGGGTTTTCCGTGCCCGGTATCCCCACACACCCAGCACGGACAACCCTTCGGCAGAGCCCAGGCCGGCCCCTCACCCCCTGGAGTATTGAAACTGGAGTCCCGTCCCCAAGGCCTTCAGAGATGCCCCTACACACCCAGGGCTCCAGCTCTGGTCCTTCTGGGGGAGTAAAGTGCAAAGAGGGGCACAGCTTAGTTTTGGGCCTCTCGCCGAGCAAGAGACAGCACTGCTGGCTACAGCTCCAACACAGCCAGCTGTGGCAAGAGGACTCTGCCTGGGCTGGCCCCCCTCCTGTGTGAGGTGTCTGTCCCTTCTCTGCTGGCCAGCAGCAGATGCACTGGCAGCTCCCAACCCTGTTTCCGCCCCTCGGCCCTCCCCCAGCCTGTTCGGCTTCTCTGCAGCCCGCAAGGGGGAGCAGACTTTTGACAAAGGACTGCGGGCCTCGCTCAAGTCCCTGAGCCCCCAGCTGAAGCTGGGAGGGGAGGCCAGGCTTTGTGTCTGGGCATATTCGTCTGCTGATGGGGTTTGGGGAAGCCTGGGGCTTGGGGTTTGGTCGGGTGGTGCAGCTAGTGGCAGAGCGGGATCAGAGGTGGTGGCTGCCCAGCTTCTGGGCTGAGACAAGGGTCTGTGCAGGGGTTTACTGAAGTGGGAGTGCCTTTGGAATCTGGGCCGGGAGCAGAAGGGAGCAAAAGCTACAGTGGGAGCCAGCCTAGGGCACATGGGAGGCGTGAGGGCAGTGCTGCCCGTGCAGTGTCAGGTGTGCCAGTGCCTTGGCGGGCTGCAGTGCGTGTGAGGGCACCTTCTAGGTGGGCCAGGGATGCAGCTATGGAGATAAGGCGGGCTGGGGACAGAAACAGGTGGGCACAGGGCCCAGGACACCAGCGGATGGAGGGCAGGGTCTAGCCCTGTGCTCCTGAGCGTCGGCTGCCTGGGTTCGAGGCGGTGGGTCCCCGGCCCCTTGTGATGGTGTGTACCATGGGGGAGCTCGGGGACAGGGCAAGCCCGAGCATGGTGGGGCTGCAGGGTGGGTCTGAAGCCAGGTTGGGTGGGGGTGGTCACAAGCCCTGACTGCAGAGGGTCAGGGGCTCCTGCCCCAGTGCCTGCCCACTTTCAATTCACATTGTTTTCAACAAGGATTTTCTTTATCTTCCCCTACAAATCAAGCCAAGGGAGGGGCACAGAATGGGGAACAGGACACAGGATCCTAAACTCCAAGGGGACTGTCCACCGATGAACACTCAGAGTGGACACCATCTTCCGTCCACGCTGTGCCCAGGACAGCTGTCCCCATCCATGAACACAGGGTAAACATCTGCCGGGCTCCGCACCAGTGGCTCCCTGGGCCATGGGACAGCGGCAGGGCTCACCACGGACAGCACGTGGCCCAGCAGCCGGCCACCCTGGCGTCCTGGGGCCTCCTCCCCTCCTCTCCCTCTCACCTTGTCACCTCCACGGAGCTGCCTGTCTGGGATAATTTGGGGATTTTTTTTCTGGGGGATAATTCTTTTGCATGACCCCTAAAGAGCAAGCCACACCGGTCTGCTAGCTAGGTGTCCGCGGTGTGGTGGTGGCGGCCGCTGGCCAGCGCTGCAAGGGGTCGGCTGCCCACGGTGCTGGCTGGCCTCCCCTCCTCTCTCTTTTTGCTGAGTTTCATTGTCTTTTCTTTCTGAGCCTTGTAAGTGTACAAAAATTATTCTTATTTTGTTCTGTCTCGGGAAACTGCAAATAAAAGAAAAACAGGACAAACTGCTTCAAGTGCAGCTGGGTGCTTTAGCTGG